TGTTTTAAGGATGAGGAGGTAGTTCTCTGGATGCACAGGCTTCAATCCAAATGGGCTCATGACGCCGCAGCACACACCCAGACTGCAGCCTGAAGAGTTGGAGCATTGCATTCACAGAAAGCATCCAGACATGATCATGGGCTCAGGGATACACCTGTTCTCCGATGTGTACCAGTGAAGGATGGAAACTCCTATGCCTCCCAGAAAGCACCACTCAAGCTTTTGCTGAATGCTTCTCTGAAGGCCCACAAGGCCTGAGAGGCTGTGCAACACCAGCAGTAAAGTGAATGCCCAGACTCCCACCTCCTTTCTTGGGTGGCCATCTGGAAAGGCCACTCCCACCCTGATGGCTAATGCCTCAGACCAGTTCTTGGCCCAGATGATCCTAGACAATTGTTTAAGCTTAAACTGTTCATTGGCCAAGCAAACAGGTGATAGTCACCTCTGGGGAACCACATGCCGCGTGTACATCCAGTACTCAGGAGAACCCAAAAATGTCTGTTCCACATAGCAACAGAAGCCCAGGTAGCACTCAGTCTCACCTGGGTGTTCTCCAACATCCCAGCTCAGCCAAATGGCTTTCATTAGTTTTTATGGTTAGACCCCAGGTCCTCGGGACACTGCTTTAGAAACACATTCCAAATCCTCCTCTGTGTGCAGGTGGCATTCCTATCCCAATCTCTTTGCAGGGCGTATACTGTGATACGCAGCCAGGCTGTCCCAGAGGCCTTAAATATTCCCTTGGTGCAGGTAGTTCAGCTTAGCCACAGCCAATGCATCACAGGGTCAACTGTGTTAGGAGCCATTGAGAATCCATAGTTGGTTGCTGCCTGGGCCTGGCCAGGGCTGACCAAGGTAGATGAGAGGTTCCTCTGTGGAGTTCTACTTTAACCTCACCTTCCCACCAAATTTCTCAACTGTCCTTGCCACCACAATTATTTAATGGACCCAACAGAAAGTAACCCCGGAAATTAGGACACCTCATCCCAAAAGACCTTTAAATAGGGGAAGTCCACTTGTGCACGGCTGCTCCTTGCTATAGAAGACCTGGGACAGAGGACTGCTGTCTGCCCTCTCTGGTCACCCTGCCTAGCTAGAGGATCTGTAAGTACTACAAAACTTAAACTTTACACTGAAATCATTGTCCTCTCCACCCTGATTCCTACAGGAGACTACTCACCCCATAACCTCAAAAACCTCTTCATGAGGATGGTAAGTCACCTGAATCCTGAAGTGAATTACTCCCACACAGCTGCTCCTGCTCTCCCTCCTCCAGGTGACCCCAGCCATGAGGACCCTCGCCATCCTTGCTGCCATTCTCCTGGTGGCCCTGCAGGCCCAGGCTGAGCCACTCCAGGCAAGAGCTGATGAGGTTGCTGCAGCCCCGGAGCAGATTGCAGCGGACATCCCAGAAGTGGTTGTTTCCCTTGCATGGGACGAAAGCTTGGCTCCAAAGCATCCAGGTGAGAGAGGCAGGCATGCAGAGCTGCTAAGTATACTCAATTTCTCATGCTCTCCCTGTCCCAGGCTCAAGGAAAAACATGGCCTGCTATTGCAGAATACCAGCGTGCATTGCAGGAGAACGTCGCTATGGAACCTGCATCTACCAGGGAAGACTCTGGGCATTCTGCTGCTGAGCTTGCAGAAAAAGAAAAATGAGCTCAAAATTTGCTTTGAGAGCTACAGGGAATTGCTATTACTCCTGTACCTTCTGCTCAATTTCCTTTCCTCATCCCAAATAAATGCCTTGTTACAAGATTTCTGTGTTTCCACCTCTTTAATGTGTGATA